AAATCTCCTCAGGAGATGCTTTATTACAGCTCTAGTTTCAATTTCCTGCGACTCAAACAGCTACGTACAGAAAAACAGCTCATACATACGGAGAAGAATAAGAATACAGGGGAGCGCTCCATTCTTTTGTTTTGGTGGCAGAAGCTGCAAAAATAAAGGTTCACTGGAGCCATCTGCACCTATCCCCACCCATCACAGCCCTGCAGAGCACTTTTACCCATCCGCTTCTCAAGACTCTCTCTAGCCCCCGAGGTCGGCAGAACCCGTGGCTTTCCACGTCTCAAAGGATGGGGGTGGGGGGGAGGCTGCGAGGAAGGACACAGATCCTTTGAGGACAGAGGGACAAGGAGATGCATCCAGATGGGGAGGATGGGACGCGTCACGGAGACCCGGAGGCTTGCAAATTCGCTGGGAGAAAAGCCCTGTAGGGCAGAGAATGCTGCCTGTTCAGGGATGGGGACAGACAGAACAACAATGCTCCAAAACAGGCGACAGACACACTCCTAGTAGATCCGGGAGGGTGTGAAGTAGGTAGCTCTGAACTCGGAGCCACAAATGGGTAGAGGCAGCCTCAAACACATCTGTACCGCGAAGCTGAGACTTACGGTTACTTCTCTCGCTGAGGGTAAGGGTCGGTGGACCCAGCAACTCCGCAGTTCCGCCTCCGCCGCCCCTGCCTCTACAGCCGAGCTGGTGACCTCAGGTACCCAGCCCGCCCCACCCACCCGGACGGTTGCCCCTTCCTCGCCGGCCCGGGTGCACCCGCCAGGCGGAGGCTGATGTGGCCGAGGGTGCGCACTGGCGGCCCGCGGGAAGCGCTGCGTGAGCCGAAGGCGCCCGCGGCGAGGCTCAGACTGGGTGGGCGCCCCCCATCCCTCTCCGGCCGCTGCGCCGCCTCACTCGGGGGAGGGGAAGAGGGGGCGGTGGCTCTTGCCTCCGCCTCGCGGTCAAGCCCGGCTCATGTTCCAGCCTTGCGCGCTCGCAGCCCCGGCCGCCCTCTTCCCCTCCCCCGCCTCCGGCTCCGGCTCCGGCTCAGCCGCTGGCACCCCCACCGCCACCACCCTAGTCTCCTAGTCGCCTGCCACCAGCCCCTGAGAGACTGCAGGTCCAGTGAAAAGGAGCAGGAACGGCAGCAGCCCGGCCGCCGACCCGGAAGCTCTTTCACCGCCAACCGCGAGGCTGCAAAGGGTGTGAACCCGGAAGCGATTTCATAGCCACGGTAACGGCGGGGTGGAAAGCTAAGGCCTTTGAAGACCTGGGACCCCGTAGTTTCGGGAGAGGGTGAGGGGTGAATGGTGCTGAGGTGCGAGGAGAGGGAAGGACAGTAAAGAGCAGGTGGGCAGGAGGGTCTCCGACTCCAGAGACCTGAGCTTTTGGGGCGCGGGTGGGAGCGCGGGGGAACCCTCAAGACGGCTTTCTTTTGGCGACTGAGGGTTTTTCTGCCACAGGAAGCTGGGCCGGGCTGCTGTGCCTGGGAGGAGGGAAGGAGGAATGAGAAAGCGGTGACGGTCCCTGCCCCCCCTCGCCAGGTGACTGTCCCACCCATTTAGTTGAATGTAGCGGCCAGAGAGGCACTCGCGGCAGCCCGTACGGGTGGGACCTCTCGGTGTCCTTCGGGAAACAGGAGGAGCAAGTTCGACTCCAGCGAGGGAAAACGGAGGTGGGAGACTGAACCATCTCCACATCTAGTTGCCCCAGGCAAGGAGTTTATTTTTCACATGTAGTTACAGTCTCGCCTCTACACTTTTCTCCACCTTTTAAGGTTTTTGGCTTTCATCGCTTTTTCTACATGTTTTTAGCCTCACCAGAAGTCTTTCATCTCGGTGGTCCAACTCAGGATCTCAGCCTCATTATTTTCTTACCCTTCTGGAGTGCATATGTGCCTTTACAGTTTCTGTTTGCAAACGCTGTCTAGCATACTAAGAGGATGTTAGCAAACCTGTTCCATGGACACTAAATGGCAGTTGTACATCTCCCCTCATCAGTCATAGTGACAACCAGAAATGCCCTCCATATTTTCCAGTGATCCCAGGTAGGTGCCACCCCCCTAATTAAGGACCACTTCAATACAATGTCTTTCTTTTTGGGGCTTGCAGTCTTCAATGCGTCTGTCTCATAATTTGTAAACGTTTATTATCTTGAAGTCATTGTTAATCTGTGGTGAAAAGTAATTGCTAAATAGAAATTCTGAGAAGAAAAAGGCCTCATCCTTTTCACATGATGTAGGAAGGTCTGTTGCATGAGGTGGGTTTTAAGAATGATTTTATACAAAAAATTTTCAAAGGATTTTTTTATTTGTTTTGTAAAGCAATGGGAAATCCAGAAAACATAGAAGATGCATATGTTGCTGTTATTCGTCCAAAGAATACTGCCAGTCTCAATTCTCGGGAATACAGAGCTAAGTCATATGAAGTAAGAACATTTAATAATAATTTATTTCTACCTAAGCTTTCTCTTAATGTTTTTCTCATCTAAGATTTTGTTGCATGAAGTTCCCATTGAAGGACAGAAAAAAAAGAGAAAGAAAGTTTTATTGGAAACGAAACTTCAAGGCAACAGTGAAATAACACAAGGCATATTGGATTACGTAGTAGAAACCACCAAACCAATTTCTCCTGCAAACCAGGGTATCAGAGGTAGGAAACTTCTTTTTTAAAAAACACATTGTTTTTGTTTTGCTAACTTTTTAAAAATGATTAGGAAAACGAGTTGTACTAATGAAAAAATTTCCTCTGGATGGAGAGAAGATGGGCAGAGAAGCATCATTATTTATTGTTCCATCAGTTGTCAAAGGTAAAGTCTAAATGTATCTTACAAATCTTTATTGGTAGCATAATTCTTCATTTTTCTTTTTCAGATAATACTAAATACACATATACCCCAGGATGCCCAATTTTTTACTGCTTACAAGATATTATGCGAGTCTGTAGTGAATCCAGTACTCATTTTGCTACACTTACAGCAAGGATGTTAATAGCCTTGGATAAGTAAGAAATGCCGTTAGAAGTATCTTTTAATTGGCTACTTCTACCTGTTTTTTTATTTTGCCAGGTGGTTAGATGAACGTCATGCACAATCTCACTTTATTCCAGCTTTATTCCGACCTTCTCCTCTTGAGCGGATAAAAACTAATGTCATAAATCCTGCATATGCTACTGAATCAGGTCAGACAGAAAACTCACTACATATGGGCTATAGTGCACTAGAAATAAAGAGTAAAATGTTAGCCCTAGAGAAAGCAGATACCTGTATTTACAACCCTTTGTTTGGATCAGATCTTCAGTATACAAATCGGGTAAGAGTTGAATGAATTTTAGCTCTGATTTAAATGGGTTTTTGTTATTGTTTTCCCTTTCTAGGTAGATAAAGTGGTAATAAATCCATACTTTGGTCTAGGAGCTCCAGACTACTCAAAAATCCAAATACCTAAACAGGAAAAATGGCAGAGAAGCATGAGCAGTGTCACAGAAGACAAGTACTGTTTCGGTTTTACTCCACATTGCTTTTTGTATTTTTCAAAATTTCTTTTTAATGATTAGGGAACGACAGTGGGTAGATGATTTTCCTCTCCACCGAAGCGCCTGTGAAGGAGATTCAGAATTACTAAGCCGTCTTCTCAGTGAAAGATTTTCAGTCAACCAGTTAGATAGTGACCACTGGGCACCCATTCATTATGCATGCTGGTAAATGGAATATTTATTCTTTTCTTTTTAGAGTTGTTTTTTGTTTGTTTGTTTTTTTATACAGGTATGGAAAAGTTGAGGCCACTCGCATATTGTTAGAGAAAGGAAAGTGCAATCCAAACCTTTTAAATGGACAACTTAGTTCTCCTCTTCATTTTGCTGCTGGAGGAGGACATGCTGAAATAGTACAGATTCTCCTAAACCACCCAGAAACGGATAGAGTAAGTTATTTTCCAGGTTTTTAAAAATAATACCTTTTTTCCCCCTCCCCACCCACATTTCTAGCATATAACAGACCAACAAGGAAGATCTCCATTAAATATTTGTGAAGAAAACAAACAAAACAACTGGGAAGAAGCTGCAAAATTGTTGAAGGAAGCAATTAACAAACCAGTAAGAATTATCTTCATAGTTAGAGCCAGGCAAAGTTCGTTACGTAAGTTATCGTTTCTTGTAGTATGAAAAAGTTCGAATATACAGAATGGATGGGTCATATCGTTCTGTTGAATTGAAGCATGGAAATAATACCACAGTGCAGCAGATAATGGAAGGAATGCGTCTCTCTCAAGAAACTCAGCAATATTTCACTATATGGATTTGTTCAGAAAACCTCAGTAAGAAAGTTTTTATTATGTTATAGTAAACCTTATCATTTATAAAAGGAATGATGTTTTTCAGGCCTTCAACTCAAACCATATCATAAACCCTTGCAACATGTTCGTGACTGGCCAGAAATACTTGCTGAATTGACTAATCTGGATCCTCAAAGGGAAACACCTCAGCTTTTTCTAAGAAGAGATGTGAGACTTCCCTTGGAAGTTGAAAAACAGGTTTGCTTGGAAATCTTATTTACAGTTATTTACCTAATAACCAAATTATACTTTTTCCTTTAAGATTGAAGACCCACTAGCTATTCTTATTCTCTTTGATGAAGCCAGATATAATTTATTGAAGGGCTTTTATACAGCTCCTGATGCTAAGCTGATAACATTGGCAAGTCTGCTTTTGCAAATAGTCTATGGAAATTATGAGAGTAAAAAACACAAGCAAGGTTTCCTAAAGTAAGTATTTAATATTATGCATGGTCTTGTGCTATTTAAAGGATGTTGGCATGTGTGCTTACAGTGAAGAAAATCTAAAATCCATCGTACCTGTTACCAAACTGAAAAGTAAGGCACCTCACTGGACAAATCGCATACTTCATGAATACAAGGTAAGCTGTTTAATAGAAATGAAAAGACATTTTTTTATTTTTAATTTACCTTGTTTGTTTTTAGAATCTCAGTACAAGTGAAGGTGTCAGTAAAGAAATGCATCACCTTCAGCGCATGTTCTTACAGAATTGCTGGGAAATTCCTACTTATGGAGCAGCATTTTTCACAGGACAGATATTTACAAAGGCAAGCCCCAGCAATCATAAAGTCATCCCTGTGTATGTAGGAGTGAATATAAAAGGACTTCATCTCCTCAACATGGAAACTAAGGTAGATTTTCAGCTCTTTTTTACCAATCATGTTTTCAATATAGTTGTTTCCAATTATGTTGCAGGCTTTACTCATCAGTCTTAAGTATGGTTGTTTTATGTGGCAATTGGGAGATACTGATACTTGTTTTCAGATCCATAGCATGGAAAATAAAATGAGCTTTATAGTACATACAAAACAGGTAAGTATCATTTATTTTGGACTTCATAAACTTATATTTATTATTGACATGTTTTACTTTGTAGGCTGGTCTCGTGGTAAAACTGTTAATGAAGCTAAATGGACAGTTAATGCCCACTGAAAGAAATTCATGAAAGAGAAGTAACTGTTACTCAAGCCACCACATTTTGTAATGCAGAGTTTTTTTTCCGTGAAAGATTTCTTAAAATATTACTTTTGGCCGAGCATGGTGGCTCACCCCTGTAATTCCAGCACTTTGGGAGGCTGGGGCAGGCGGATCACCTGAAGTCAGAGTTCAAGACCAGCCTGGCCAACATGGTGAAACCCTGTCTCTACAAAAATACAAAAATTAGCTGGGTGTGGTGGCGGGCGCCTATAATCCTAGCTACTAGGGAGGCCAAGGTGGGAGATCGCTTAAACCCAGGAGGTGGAGGTTGTAGTGAGCCAAGATTGCACCACGGCACGCTAGCCTGGGTGACACAGCAAGACTCCATCTCAAAAAAAAAAAAAAATTACTTTCAACAAGGCATATAGTCTCTTGTAATATATATGTATACTATTACATTGTACAGAATCTGTACTTATGTTTGGTGTGTAATATACCAATTAGTTTTATATAATATCCTCATAAGCTATTCTAATTTTTGAGAGAAACACAAAAAGTTATAGATTGATAGTCTGTATAATATTAGACAAAATAGTAAGCTTTATAAAAAGTTATTTTTGGTAAATGGTAAGGAATTTGGGGTGGAATGTGATGAGATTAAAATGTAGCTTTGGTATAACTTCATGTGTATTTCAAAATATACTGAACGTCAACATGATTTGAATAAAGAAAATGTATTTTCTACTTGAACCACATAACACTGTTATTTAAAACAGTTTTCTGCAGTCTATAAACATTTCTCAACATTTTTTTAAAAGTCTTAGTTAAAATGTAAATCTGATATACAGTAGTGTTTCTCAAAGTATAGTTCATGAACTCCTTGCATCATAATTACCTAGATGCCTCTTAAAAATGAAGATTTCAGAGACCCATTCTAAACAAGGGCATTCACTCTCTGGAAGTAGCATGGCCTTGTGAACTTAAATTTGGTTTTGTTTTTTCTTTTTTGCTGTTAGAATAATTTCAGACCCAATAAGGAATTTCGATTATTAAAGTTGAGAAATTTCACAAAACTGCCTGGCACACAAGCACACACATACATAGACACATTTTAAGTGATAATCTCTTGATATTAGAAGTTGCATTTGTTAAATACATGCTGTATTTTTTATGAGTTGACTTAATAGTTTATGTATATTGACTTTGCTTTGTAGGAAGTAAATCACCAGATATCTTATTGTTTCATTTAGGAAAGTAGTGATATAGATGAAGAGCCAACTTGATGAATGTGCTATTCATAAGCTAGAAACTACAGTTTTTCCAAACTAATAAACTGATGAATTCTAAATAAGTTCAGAGATATAGTCATATTTAAAGTTGTCCTACAGTTTGCAGATAATTTTTATATTACTATTCTTCACATTAACTTCTGCTTATTTTTAATGGTACTATATGTAGGCCTTATTAAAATTAAGATTGTATGGTTAAGTAAAGTTAACAAGAAAGCCTGATTTATCTTTAATTCTGTGCTAGGTACTTTTGATTCTACATGAACAATACCCTTTTCAGTTCCCTTCATTCTAATGTCCTCAACTGTTACCAAATACCCTGTTGACTCCCAAACCTAAGATTTTAGCCTCAACTTCTTTTCTGAACTTCAAATCTTAATTTCCAAGTTATACTTGTTCTAGGTCCATCTAAATGGTCTACAGAGAACTTCAGTTGAATCATAGCTGGAAACAGAATTTATTTCCTCTATTTGCTTCATTCTGTCCTTCCACTATATTCCCTATTTGGTTAATGACATCATCGAACTGCATTCAGTTG